CTCTACCCAGGCCCAGTGCACACACACTGGGGGTTGGTCTGGAAGAGCTGGGGGGCCAGAGGAGTGAGACAAGGAAGGGTTCTGAGAGGGCTTCCGGGTTTGACCCCCAGCTCTGCCAGGTTCCTGGGGATTAAGTCTACAGGGATTTCTGCCATGGGACGGTTTATGTTCTCTGGAGCTGGAGATCACAGGAACAAATCCTAGCTCTGCCCTTCCTAGCCTGCTGACCTTGCACAGGCTCCTTGCCTTTCTGGGCCTCGGTTTCCCCATCTGGACACTGAGGGCAGTACCCACCTTGCAGGATAACTTTGAAGAGGTCGTGTGCCTGGCACACAACAGTGCTTGCTGTAGGGCAGGCTTCCACGGCCTCTGCCAGGCCCTCTCGAGGAATCACTCTGCTGGGCAGTGCCCCCCATCTGTGTTTTCTCAGGCCTCTGACCCGAGAGGCAGCCAATTGTTTGGACTCTGGGCACTGCCAGCTGGGAGGGCTCAGGTCTCTGAAGGGCCCAAGGTCCTGGTGACAGCTGTCAGGTCTCCGGGGACAGCTGGGTCATCTCTCCAGCTCCCAAAGAAACACCAAGAAGCCCCTGCATGCCAAGGACACCACCCCTCTGGACCACTGTGCCCCAGCTCTGACCACTGCAGTCCCATCTTCTCTGTGAGAGGGGGTGACAGAGCTCCAGTGCAGCCCAGGTTGGGGAGGTGGGTCTGCCAGGGACCAGCTTAGGATTTGGAGAATCGGCCCTGGCCACCTGAAGGTCCGAACCTGGAGGAGAAGGACAAGGGGCCAGCCACACAGCCTGGGCAGGGGCCTCTGCTTTCCACCTTTCAGACCCTGAGGGCAGAGTCCCGTGGGAGGGGACCCTCAGGGGGCCGGGGGCTGGCTGCCACAGCGACTTCCTCCTTCCCGCAGATCCCCAGGCGTGCACAGCAGGCAGAAGCTGTGGGGGAGATCGCAGCGCCCGCTGTGTCCTCCCGGTGACCAGCTGTCACCTGAGCCCAGGGCGCCTGCCCCAGCAGCCTGGTGTGTTTGCCAAGCCAGGGCTGGAGCTTCCTGGACCCGCCTACCCTGGAGGGGATGGAGCAGTGAAGGGCACCGGGCCAAGCGCTAGGCATCTGGGGCTAAGGAGACAGAAGCCCGCGGTGCCCGTCCATGCGGGCCCTCTGCCCCAGCACCCACATCTCAGGACACCCCTTCCTCCCAGGTCTGGCGGTCCAGTTTGGGGGTCACCGAGCTGAGCACACTGAGCGCCCGCCCGCCATGTCCAGGAAGAAGACCCCCAAGAGCAAAGGGGCCAGCACCCCCGCTGCCTCCACGCTGCCCACCGCCAACGGGGCCCGACCGGCGCGCTCCGGGACTGCGCTTTCCGGCCCCGACGCGCCGCCCAACGGGCCCTTGCAGCCCGGCCGGCCCTCGCTTGGCGGCGGTGTCGACTTCTACGACGTCGCCTTCAAGGTGAGCCAGGCACCCGCCCCCCAGGCCAGCGCCAGACTCCCCCCAACCCTCCTGCTTGTCCTAGGTCATGCTGGTGGGGGACTCGGGTGTGGGGAAGACCTGTCTGCTGGTGCGATTCAAGGATGGTGCTTTCCTGGCGGGGACCTTCATCTCCACCGTAGGCATTGACTTCCGGGTGAGTGGAGGCCCTGGCCTGGCCCCACATCAATGCCAGAGCTGCCTGGTTCTGTCTGTTTCAGAACAAAGTTCTGGACGTGGATGGTGTGAAGGTGAAGCTGCAGGTAAGGTGACTGGCAGAGGACAAGTTGGGGGACTGGACAGCCTGACCAGTGCCTGTCGCTGCAGATGTGGGACACAGCTGGTCAGGAGCGGTTCCGCAGTGTTACCCATGCCTACTACCGGGATGCTCATGGTGAGCCCCTGGGTACCTGGGCTGGTTGGGGCTGGTGGATGTCCTCACTGCCCTCTGTCCCCAGCTCTGCTGCTGCTCTACGATGTCACCAACAAGGCCTCCTTTGACAACATCCAGGTCAGTGGCTTTCCTGGTGGGGTGAAAGGGCCGGAGCCCCAGCCTGGTCTGCTGCCTCCCACAGGCCTGGCTGACCGAGATCCACGAGTACGCCCAGCACGACGTGGCGCTCATGCTGCTGGGGAACAAGGTGGGAGGCCCGGCTGTCCTCACCTGGGCCACCAGCTTTCACCAAGACCCTGTGCCTGGGCCAGGTGGACTCTGCCCATGAGCGTGTGGTGAAGAGGGAGGACGGGGAGAAGCTGGCCAAGGTGAGTCAGGGCAGGGGGGTGGTGAGGGGGTGGCCACCACCTGGCTGGCAGCAGCTGTTTACAGGAGTATGGACTGCCCTTCATGGAGACCAGCGCCAAGACGGGCCTCAACGTGGACTTGGCCTTCACAGCCATAGCAAAGTAAGTCCTGCCAGTCACCAGGACTCCCCCAGCATCGTGTCCCCTTGTCACCCCCACTCCGCAGGGAGTTGAAGCAGCGCTCCATGAAGGCTCCCAGCGAGCCGCGCTTCCGGCTGCATGATTACGTTAAGAGGGAGGGTCGAGGGGCCTCCTGCTGCCGCCCTTGAACCTGGCTGAGCTCAGTCCTCTGGAGGAAGCCGTCCAGTCCCTAGAAGGCTGGACAGAGGGTCTCCAGGCCCTTCTGACTTTGTTGCCCAGTGGCCAACGCCCGAGTGTCTGTTTTCAGGAGCCCCAGGTCAAGCCTTGTCCCTTCCTCCTCCCAGCAACAGTCCCAACAAGCAGGCTTCTGAGAGCCCGTGGCCGCACACTGGCCGCCACGGAAAAGCAGTCTTCTGCACGGGACGGGGAGCGGCAAGTGGACAGACTTTGCCACGGTGCTCTGCTGCCCCCTCCTGGGCACGTCCAGGTGAGGGAGGGCTGGGGCTGGCACCACGCACAGTGCCTAACCCTAGAAAAGCCATGTCTTCAGCCGCACATGCTCAGGCAGCTAAGGGAGGACGCCTGCCCACGCCTGGGACAGAAGGCTTCACTGCTAATCACATCGTGCATCTGTGTGTCCTGGGAGCTGCCTGCTCCCGGCCCACCCTCTAGGAGGCTCTGGCTCAAACAGCAATAGGGTCTTCCTCACTGACCTTGGAGGATGCCTGTGGCCTTGTGATAAAATGTGGGAAATCACAGAAAACACCAGAAACAACAACTGCCAGCCCGGCCTGGCCACAGGTGAGGTCTGTGATTTCCGAGCACGCTCCACCTTGCACTCAACTTGGCCTTTTGATTGCACAAGCCTTTGTTTTCAGTCCTAGTGAATAAAGTTGTGTTTTCTGGAGCGTCTGTCTCATCTGTTGAAAAAAATCCACTTCTAGAGCAGGATGCTGGAGTTTGA